CAGGAAGGCTCTGTTCCAGGCCTGTCTCCTCATGCGTGGGTGGACATCTTCTCCCTGTGACTCTTCATTAAGGGTGATTCTGGTGAGGGCTCCAAAGAGGAGACTTGGACAGAATGTTGGTAGATAAATGTGTCAGTGGAAACCAGAGGGTAGACAGGACTCCATCCATGCCCAGGGCTTTCTGGGGACAGACCTGTCCAAGCAGCAACCATTCCCAACCGAGTTCTGTTTCTGGAAAGCCAGGCAACAGGTGGGGCTGGGCCCTCTGGGATTTGTTTAGTGACCCGATTATGTGGGAGGCCTGCAGTGGGTGGTTGGGTGGGGGGTGGTACCAATGCCATCATGCCCAACCTCATTGCATCACTCACTTCCCAGGCCCTGCCCTCAACCCCTCCTGACCAGGCCCTGTCCTGGTTCTCAGCCACCTTGTCCCAGTGGGTGCTTCAGCCCACTCACTGACCAAGTGAGGGACTGACTCCAGGTTACAAAGTGCTGTGGTCATGTGACCTGAGAATACGTGTGCGCAGAGTGTGCCCACAGTGTCCTTGTAAAGTTGAGCATGTACATGTCCTGCCAGTGTGTAGGCAGCCTGTCCACACATGCCTAGGAGTGTGACTCCATGTCCTGGTAGATGGGGAAGGAGAGAGGGAGTTGTGCCCAGGGTCCCCCGATTACTTCTATGGGTGCATGTTTGTGCTTCTTGTTAGGGGTGCTTGGGGAAGATTCTGCCCTGGGTGCCCTGGATCACCTGTGTGTGTGTGTGTGTGTGCACGCGGGGACGCGCACGTGCATTAGGGGGTGTACTGTGTTACAGCATCCTCAACCAACTCTGTATGTGTGCATATGTTTGTGTGTGTGTGTCCTACAGGTGTGAGCGAGTGGATGCTTCCACTACGTGTCTGCACATGTGTGTGTGCACTTGCATTGTCCTTGCACACCTGCGTGTGTCCCGTGAGAGCGGAGCCCAGCATGTGCTGGCACCTGCAGGAACATGTGAGTGTGCGTTCTGTGGGTCCCTGTCCTGATGGCTCTCCACTTGTCCCGAGTGTCACGACGACGAGGATGGGGACCATATCTTCGGAGCCTGAGGATCCAACACAGGTCCAGCCCTGTGCAGCCGCCCGCCAAGCCGCCAGAGGACGAGCCGGACGCCGAAGGCTACGAGTGGACGATTGCAGTTAGTTTCCAACTCGCCGACTTCGCGCCCCTCCACTGGCTCCGGCTTGATGATCCCGGCTTCGGGGTGCTCTCGGTCCCTCCCCATCGCGTCGTCGCTTTCTCCCTGCCCACCGGCCCCGGCCCCGACCCCTCCCCAGACCGGACCAGAGAGGTGGGAAGTTTGGGGGCACCCGCTGTGGGTGTCCCGTTTCCGGGGCTGGGCTCCGGGGAGCCGGCGCGGCGCCCGCTCCCTGCCCGCCAGCCCTTTGGGAGCTCAGGCGCGGGCAGCCGCTTGTGTTCCTGGGAAGGGCGGAGCTGCGTCCCGGGGAGACACGCCTTGCAGCCGGCAGCCTAGTCGCTCCCCGCTGGCCGGCCGCTCCGTGAGGGCCCCGCAGCGGAGGGTCGGGGCTGGGGCGGGCTGGAGAGGGGGCCCCGGGCTGGGGCCGGTTCGGCCTCCCGGGTGGCGCGCGGGCCGAAGAACTAGGAGGACCGCCGGGCCGGGCCGCTTGTCCTTTGGAAAAACCTTGGCGGTTCCTCCTCTGGTGTCCGTGGACCCCGCCGTGGCGTTCTCCAGGGCCGCGGACCTTTGCCCACCGGTCGCGCCAGCTGTCCTGGAGCAGAAAGGACCCCCCTCCTCCCGGACCGAGCCCCGAGCCCCGAGCCCCATGGAGCAGGCAAGCGCCGGAGTCCCGAGGCTAAGGCCCGGCCGGCGGGCGCTCTGGCACCTTTTCCCGCCCCCGAGGGTGCCTGTCCGGCCCGGCCGGGACTGGCTGGGAAACCGAGGCCGGAAGAGGTCGCAGTCCAGCAAGGAATCGGTTTGTGTGGGGTGGGGGTGGGATGGGAGACCGCTAACACTTCCTCCTGTCTTCCCTCTGTCAGGGGCAGCTCTTCCGTGGTTCCTTGCAGACCCCAGGTCAGGCCAGAAAACACCTCTATGGCCCTTCCCTGTGTCCCACCACCAGATAGGACCTCAAAGGCCTGGGGTCCCCAGGATGGCCCTCAAACCGACTGGTGCCCTTGCAGGCTGCCACCCTCCAAGTCCTGCTTCTCTCTAGAGATGGGCAGGAGCACCAGCCCTCACCTGGCACCAGCAGTGAGTCTCATAATTGCCATCTACCATTTTGCTAGGGGGCTTCTGGGGATCCTAGGAAAAGCAGCAGATGCCTGGGTGCTTGGGGACCTGGGCATTCTGAGGGAAGGAGCAGCGTGACCCTGAGTCATTTTTCACTGGGGACAAATGAGCCAACTCCTTCTACCCAGTGATAAAATCAGAAGGAAGCAGATGGAGACAGCACTGTTCAGGGGATGATTTGGGGATGAGAAGAACTGGCAGGAAGTTGGGGATGTGGGGGTGAGAAGAACCAGCAGGAAGTTGGGGATTTCTTGTTTCCCCACTTTTCCCTTCCATTTCTGTTTGAGCCTTAGGTTTGGCCTCCGTCTCCCTCTGTAGGAATTGCAGCTAATTAAATATTCTGCCTCTTATTCCAGCTTTACTGGTGGAACATAATATGGTCTAAGAAGAGATTTTTGCAGCAAGAGGCCATCTCTGCAAATCACCTGTGAGGCAGACCTGTGGCAATTTTATGACTCAGCTGGCCACCGGGATTGTAGCTGGGTTCTGCCGCTTGTTGAAACCTACTCAATGTTCTCCTTCCCTAAGTAGGACAAGACCGTATCCTGCCTTTAAGGTTTATAGAATAAAAACTGAAAACTCTTTGGGGAAGAAAATCTTCCTGAACAGATAGCCCAGGGCATTTTGAAAATCCCTTAGGAAGTTCTCTGTTTCACTTGGGTACCTTTGTCCTTGGACTTTGGTGATGTGGTTTGACCCCAGCTAGAGAGTGAGGGGAACAACAGCAAAAGGCAGGACAAAGACTGACTCGTGAGAGGAGGCCCAGGAACAGGGGGCCATTGTGAATGAGGAGGACGTGGGGGCCCAAGAAAGTGAGCAAAAGAGGACAGGGCTTGCGCACTCAGTCACCAGCCCCCTTCTGGGGTCCAAGCTGTGTCCCCTTCTCTAAAGAGGTAAGCCCTGAGTCATGGGAAGATGGAAACCGGGGCTCATGAGACAGGATGTTTTTTAAGCACCGTGGTGTCTTGTTGACTTGCACATGCACGGGGGTCTTGGGTAACCACAGGGCTCAGGGTATTTGCAGGAACAGTTCAAGTGCTCACTTGTCTTGGGGCTGTTTATGGGGAAGTGGTTTCCACAGTGAGAGGAGGTGAGATATTGTTGTCACCCCGGACGACACTTAGCTAGTTCCTTCTCACTAAAGCTCTGTAGTCATATTTTCCCTGGCAGAGCAGAAACTTCTATGTTATCCCACAGCTGTTCTAACGGTGTAGACTTGACTTATGCAATGATGCCAGGAGTCCTGAGCAGCACAGCCCAACTTCAATCACACACAGATGGACAGAGCTGTATTAGCAAAGCCTGAGCTACTGAGCGATGAGAGTACAGCCAGGCTTTCAGACATCTGTTCATTCAAGAGAGATATGCGCTAAGCCAAGGAC